CACTCCCTGCAGCTGAATTGGCAGGTCCTTTGTTTTCATAAGAGTTCTTTGAACCAATCAGGACAGAGATAATCTTATTATACCTCTGTAGGCTTGCGTTTCTTTTGATGAGAGTCTAGAGAAGTCATGGGTAATACTTTACCGTGTGCCAGAGACCGCTTATGTTTCAGTTGTACAAGGTCAGGTCTTAATTTAACCACCAACTGGATACTTAATTTTAGATACACAGAAGCACACATTGGCTCCAGGGCACTTCCTCTGATTTAGGAAGGCAAGTCCCTGGATAAGAATGACAAGATGATCATTCCAAAAGGTGAGATTATGAAATATTTGATCTGTACCTCACCAACTAGCTTATTGAATAGTTCATTATTGGTAATATTTTAAACAGATTGAAATACAAATTATAGTAGCTACTCATTACTTTCTTTCCACTTGATCACCTACGGGCTTACCTGTTTAGAGCCTTTTTAATTAGAGACTAAAGCTAGAATTTGTTTGCTTATAGAATATCAACTCAATTGCATAATTACTAAGCATAAAAAATTGTATCATGAGAAAAACAGATTAAGAATGAGTATCCTTATAGAACATGTCAATATATTTACTATAGAATCCCAGAAGGGTCTCAGCTCACCTCTTGGTTTCTAATAAAAAAAATTAAATAATTTTTGTGAATAAATAAAATAAATCTTTTAAGGCTTTTTCATCACTTGTTGAAAAAGATGAATGCTTTCTGCCCAGATTGAAACATTTCTTTAAATTAGTTAGATTTTTTAAAAAATAAACCGAATAGAATTGGAAATTTACTCCTGCAAATTATATCACAAAATCTAAAGGTTGGAAAGTCCTTAAAATTTATCTGATATCGTCACTCATATTGTTCTTAAATGCACAGTTAACTTCTAAGGAGCTTTCTATATCTAAAATGATTTGACTTCCACGAAGTAAAGCAGTGATGTGGACAAGAAAAATCTTATCACTGCTTTGTGCTGAGATTATTAATTTATTGTGATAAAAATTATAATTTTACACTTCAGTTATTTTATGAGAATATTTTATCTTCAAATAGAAATTTGCCTACAAGTTTTATATTTCCCCTGGAGTTGTTCGATGAATTTGTTAGGTAGTTGCTTAAACTTTTTGAGAAAACTTTTTCTCAGGTTTATGAATTTTTAGGTTACAAAATAAGACCCTCTTTTCATTAATTCATTCAAAGTAGCTGAGTCATAGTTAGAGTATACTGGTTAAGCGTGTGTGGCCTCCATTGTCAGATGACTGGGCTATATCCCACTCTCCACTGCCCACTAGATATGTGGGCTTAGGTAAGTTACCTAATGACTCTGTGCTTCAGTTTAGAAAGAAATGGATAAACAAATGTGTTTCCAGGAAAGCAGTCAAGACAGTGCAGGAGGTGAGGCCATCTTATAGGAAGAGCAGTTGTCCAGCCTCTGGAAGAAAAAGCTCAGTGGAGATCTGACAGCCTTCCTGGGGGATATTAACAGGGCTCCTGTGTTGCAGAGGAACACTACTTTCTCAGTGTAGCTCTGAGAAAGAGAACCAGAAAAAGGTAAGAGAAGTAGAAACATTATCTTCAGATAATAAACTGATTTAGTTCTCCCCATCATGCTTAGGATTTCTCTTCAGTAGAAAAGGCAAATACCATAAAGAAGGAATCGCTGTAACTTATTGCTTGTAAGTAAAATTACCTGTGACTGTGGGGTAAATGCTAGTAATGAGTCAACAACTTTTATTCCAGGGACCACTGACAGCAGCTGTTTGCAATAGTTGACAAGGAGAAGGAATAGAGGGAAAAGATAGAGAAAAGAAGAGATTTTGTTTCCTCTCAGAAAACCAATGGTCCAAGTGAAAACACAAACACAAGTATGTAAATAACTTGTAAAGCAAATACAGAATAAGAACTTGTCTCGTTCAAAATTATATGCAGGAATGGATACTAATGATGACCCTGATGAAGACCATCTTACAAGTTATGATATTCAGCTAAGTATTCAAGAATCCATTGAAGCCAGCAAGACTGCACTTTGTCCTGAAAGGTAGTATTCAAACCAACTATCCTCAGCAAAATTAGTATAAATATTATTTTTCTTTATCTCATAGATTTGTACCCCTAAGTGCTCAAAACAGAAAACTTGTGGAGGCCATAAAACAAGGTAAATGGGTGTACTATCTACAGTGGGATGGAAGATTAGTCATCAGTCCATGTGTTTAATTTAGGTCACATTCCTGAGCTCCAGGAGTATGTAAAATATAAATATGCAATGGATGAAGCTGATGAAAAAGGATGGTTTCCATTGCATGAAGCTGTTGTTCAACCCATTCAACAAATACTTGAGATTGTTCTGGATGGTAAGAGAACATAAAACATGTTTGACCAAGCCCAACTTTTCAACATAATGCTTTCATGTCACAGCATCCTATAAGACACTCTGGGAATTCAAGACCTGTGATGGAGAAACACCCTTGACTTTGGCAGTCAAAGCTGGTCTGGTGGAAAATGTAAGAACTTTATTAGAAAAGGGAGTGTGGCCCAACACAAAAAATGATAAAGGAGAGACCCCCCTTCTGATTGGTAAATGACCTTTTTTTCTAGAACTTTTATAGACTTACTGTTGTTTTTAACAATCATTTTCAAGCTGTGAAAAAGGGCTCCTATGACATGGTGTCGACTCTGATCAAACATAACACTAGCCTAGACCAGCCCTGTGTCAAGCGATGGTCAGCAATGCATGAAGCAGCCAAGCAAGGCCGAAAAGATATCGTAGCTCTGCTGCTGAAACATGGAGGCAATGTCCACCTGAGAGATGGATTTGGAGTCACACCACTAGGCGTCGCTGCCGAGTATGGTCACTGTGACGTGTTAGAACATCTAATCCACAAAGGTATGTGAAAAGGAGTTACACTTCCTGACTTTAGTTATCATTATGCCACGTTTTATACTGCCAGGTGGTGATGTGCTTGCTTTGGCGGATGATGGGGCGTCGGTGCTGTTTGAGGCAGCAGGAGGTGGCAATCCCGACTGCATTTCCCTCCTGCTGGAATATGGAGGAAGCGGAAATGTACCTAACCGAGCAGGACATCTTCCTATACACCGAGCTGCCTATGAGGGGCATTATCTGTGAGTGATAAATTATAGGGTAATTATTTGAGTGGCAAGTAGATATTTGACTTTTTTCTTTTAGTGCACTGAAATATCTTATCCCAGTAACATCTAAAAATGCAATTCGGAAAAGTGGGCTAACACCAATTCACTCAGCAGCAGATGGACAAAATGCACAGTGTCTAGAACTGCTCATTGAAAATGGTTTTGATGTCAACACTCTACTTGCTGACCACATTTCCCAGAGCTATGACGATGAGAGGAAGACTGCGCTGTATTTTGGCGTTTCTAATAATGACGTTCATTGCACAGAAGTCCTTCTGGCTGCAGGTGCAGACCCAAACTTAGATCCCCTCAACTGTCTACTTGTTGCAGTGAGGGCCAATAATTATGAAATTGTCAGGCTGCTTCTCTCCCATGGAGCTAATGTCAATTGTTATTTTATGCATGTGAATGACACTCGTTTCCCCAGTGTCATTCAATATGCTCTAAACGACGAGGTAATGCTGAGGCTATTGCTGAATAATGGCTATCAAGTGGAGATGTGCTTTGACTGCATGCATGGTGACATCTTTGGAAATTCATTTGTGTGGTCAGAGATACAGGAAGAGGTGCTGCCAGGATGGACATCTTGTGTAATAAAAGATAACCCGGTGAGTTATGCCTTTTCTGCTTTATATTGAGTACTACTAAATTAAATTTTATCAATTCTCTCAGTTCTGTGAGTTTATTACAGTTCCTTGGATGAAGCACTTGGTAGGCAGAGTTACTCGTGTACTAATAGATTACATGGATTATGTTCCTCTGTGTGCTAAACTGAAGTCTGCACTAGAAGTACAGAGAGAATGGCCAGAAATCCGCCAAATACTAGGTAAAAACCAAAAGTTTTGCCTACAATTTTTAATTTTTTTGCTTATTTTCCCGATTTCTTTTAGAGAATCCTTGTTCATTGAAGCATTTGTGTCGGTTAAAAATTCGAAGGCTTATGGGTCTCCAGAAACTCTGCCAGCCAGCCTCAGTGGAGAAGCTTCCTCTACCACCAGCTATTCAAAGATACATATTATTTAAAGAGTATGATCTCTATGGACAAGAGCTAAAATTGACATAACTTAATATTTTAAAATGTGATTTAAAAAAAATGTTGAAATGTGATTCCCTCAGATAATTTCTTGTAACCATTTTACATCCTTAATTGTAAAGTGTATTTAAATTCATTGACAGTTTTATAGGTTATCATGTGTTCTTATGGGAACACCATGATTTATGTCTTTAAAGACATTTGCATTTTTTAAAGATAGTATTTTGAACTTAGATTTGTATCTTTGTTTGCTACAAGTCATCAAACTCTCCCTATCAAGTGGCTCCTACAATATCCACAATCAAGTCTCTATGTTTAAAAAACAGATAACCACTTTCTCAAACCCACATCTGCCAGTTGCTGGCCAGATTCTCCTGTCTTTCACGGTCTTGCTGTGTAAAAGAGCTCCTCCTGCCTGTAAGTTCACAGACTGTGATCTGGCATCTGACCCTCCACTGCTTTTCTCAAGGTCCCTGACAATCTCTTTGTTGGTAAATTCAGTGAACATTCTTCAGTCCCTCTTCCAATCGATTCCTACAGCATCTAACATTGTTGCCTGTTCCTTGCTTGAAATGATATCTCTTTCCTTGTTTCTCGCAAAACCTGTTCTCTTGGGTGTCCTCCCACCTCCCTGGACACTCTGTCTCTGGCTTCTTTCTGCCTAGCTCATCTCTAGCCAATCTTACAGTTATATATCTTAAGCCCTCTTCTCTTTGTTCTTTAAGTTATATATCCTAAGCCCTCTTTGCTTTGTTCTCTGGGATATTTTATCCACATCCATGGTCTTAATCATTTTGCTAGAGACTACAAAATTTCCATCCAAAGCTCAGCTCTTTCTCTCATGTTCTCCTGACCTATGTAGACAATTGGCCTCATGAACATTTGAACACAAAGACACCTCAAATTCAACATGTCCCCAGATGAACTAAAAAAAAAAAAAAAAAAAAAACCTCTTTCCCGAGCTCAGTAGTTAGCACAATGCTCAATTCAGTTTCCAAAGAAAAAAGCCTGGACATTAGGTTTGACCATCCCATTTTCCTCACCCAATAAGACAAATCACCAAATCCTATTAAGTTTATCTCCTGAAGTCATCTTCCACTCAGCAGCCCCCCACCACCCACCCCGCATTTGGCCCTAAGTCTATTATCTTCTTTTTCCTGGGATAATACAATGCTGCTTATCTGGCTCCCCTGACTCTGTCTTGCCCTGTCCCAAACACTTTCTACATACAGCATCTCAGAAGAGTCTTTTACAAATATAATAGAGTTTCACTTCTCTGCTTAAGATCATTCCCATTGCTCTTAAATTCCAAAGTTCTTACTTGAACTTTCATGATCTAACTCCTGCCTTCTTCTTTAGCCTCATCTCTGGATGTCTACCTTTCCTCCTTTCCCTTGAACCTTCTAGAATTTTATTTTTTAAACACTGATTCCCAGACTTCAAGGTGTCATACACTAATAGGTTTTATTGTGTTTATTTTTCAAAAAGAGTCATTAAAAAATACCATCTACTATCACCATCATTTCATAAAAGAGGGGTCATTTTAATGCCAGAAAGTAAGATGGTCATAAATTCAGTCATTCAAGTTGAATGACTTTTACCTTGAAAAGACCTCACACTGCTCTCATTTCCCCATTGACGAGTGAGAATTTCACTGTGGGCCATCAAATATCTGAGGACCTTTGTATGGGGAACCTCTGCTGTAGAATAGACCATGCTCTCTTTTAACCTCAGGGTCTTCGCATTTCCTTCTCTCATCTGGAACTCTCTTTCCGCTTTTTTTGCACCCTTTCACCTGATCAACTCCCACTTACCCTATAGGTCTCAGCTGAGATGTTGCTTCCTCTAGGATGGGAAGCCTCAGCACAGAACTTGTCATGCCATATTATAGATGCCTGTGTTCCCTGCTGTCTTCCCACTAGACTATAAGCTCTATGAGGGTAGGTTCTATGTTTGTTTTGTTTTCCAGTGCTTTCTCAGGGCCAAACACATTCCCTAGAGCATGGAGTTCAATAATTGTTTGTTGAAATATATTGAATAAGTGACAAAAATAATCAGTGACATCATGGTGAAATAATAGTTTTAAATTTCTGAGTGAGTTATGTAATCTTGTAATTATTTAATGCTATTATTCTTAGATTTTAATAGTGTATTTTTCTTATATTTATTTTTACCTTGTTACCGTATTCTTTAAACAGTAATATCTCACTGGTCTGTAAAGTTTTCAAGTTGTATTTAGCTTTAGTTACCTTTGAAAGATAAATAAGTATGAAAAAAATCGTACAATTAGGGCTATAATTTTAACTTCTTGTATTCCCTAGAGGATATATTTTATATGTAAGTTAAACTGTAATGTATTTATATTTAATTGCAACATCTTGTATACAAGATTTTATTATTCTTGTGTTGCACTCTTAGACGTGGTTAAATGTATTGTTACCTAAAAATATTACTCTAATGAATAAAAAATCATATTGAGGTTATAAGTCTGCTTTATGATACTTCATATATTAAACTTTTGCTCACTAAAGCTGTGACATTTTCTTTGATATATATTTGTGT